CTGGGGTCTGGAAAGAGCTGGGCGTAGCTGTCACCAACCTTTCTCTGCCTCAGTTTTTTTTTTGTTTGTTTCTTTTTTTTTTTTTTTTTTTTTTTTTGAGACGGAGTCTTGCTCTGTCACCCAGGCTGGAGTGCAGTGGCGTGATCTCAGCTCACTGCAAGCTCTGCCTCCCAGGTTCACACCATTCTCCTGCCTTAGCCTCCCGAGCAGCTGGGACTACAGGCGCCCGCCACCACGCCCGGGTAATTTTTTGTATTTTTAGTAGAGATGGGCTTTCACCGTGTTAGCCAGGATGGTCTCGATCTCCTGACCTTGTGATCCACCCGCCTCGGCCTCCCAATGTGCTGGGATTACAGGCTTGAGCCACCGCGCCCGGCCTTCTCTGCCACAGTTTTTTTGTCTCTAAGCGACAGTCAAAAATAGAACCTAAGGGGGTGTGTTAAGATCACAATAGTTGGCCCGGCGCGGTGGCTCACGCCTGTAATCCCAGCATTTTGGGAGGCCAAGGTGGGTGGATCACCTGAGGTCAGGAGTTCGAGACCAGCCTGGCCAACTTGGTGAAACCCCGTCTCTACTAAAAATACAAAAATTAGCCGGGCGTGATGGCGGGCGCCTTTAATCCCAGCTACTCCGGAGGCTGAGGCAGGAGAATCGCTTGAACCCGAGAGGCGGAGGTTGCAGTGAGCCGAGATCACGCCACTGCACTCCAGGCCTGGGTGACAGAGTGAGACTACGCTTAAAAAAAAAAAAATCACAATAGTTAGCATTTACAAAGCGTTGGGAATTCTACTTGGCACGTGGCCAGAGCTCCGTAGTGATGGGCAACGAACACGTGGTCTGCGCGCCCGGGGCCGCGCGGTCTGGCGGGGCCGCGCGGTCTAGATCACGCTACTCCGGGTCCCAAGGCCCCGCCCTCAGGCCCCGCCCACAGACCATGTCCTCGGCCCCGCCCCTCACGCGCCCTTGGGCCCCGCCCCCGAGCCGACAGGAACGAGCGTCATTGCGAGGCGGCCTCGCGCGCAGCTTCCTTGGGGCCAGGGACCCCAGTGGGGCCGGTACATCTCCCCGCCCCGGCCTCTGCACCCTGGAGGGACGGCAGGAGGGCTCTCTGTGCAGTTTGAGAGAACACCCATACGCAGGAAATGACCCCAACGCCACCGAGAGGGCGCCTGGAATGTGAGCGCCACCTGCTGGGATGGGAAGAGGTCTCAGAGTGGCTCAGGAGCTAATTTTTTTGCAGGGTACCATGTCAACAATTTGGGTCAACTAAAATCAGCGTGTCCGCACCATTTTCGCCCGCCCAATTTCACGCGATCCTGCGAAAGAATGACCCAGACCGGTCCGGGCGCGGTGGCTCGCGCCTGTAATCCCAGCACTTTGGGAGGCCGAGGCGGCAGATCACAAGGTCAGGAGTTCGAGATTGGCCTGGCCAACATAGTGAAACCCCGTCTCTACTAAAAATACAAAAATTAGCCGGGCGTGATGGCGGCCGCCTGTAATCCCAGCTACTCGGGAAGCTTGAGACAGAAGAATCGTTTGAATCCGAGAGGCGGAGGTTGCAGTGAGCCGGGATCGCGCCATTGCACTCCAGCTCGGGCGGCAGTGCGAGACTCCGTCTCAAAAAGGAATGACCCGGGTCGCATGGGGTGAAGGGTCGGGAAGCGCCCCAAAAGGAGAACGGGGCTGGGCTCCGGGATCCGTCGGCGAGGAAGGGGCGAAGGGGTGGAGGGACTCGGGCCAGGCCGCCGGGGATGTCTGTGGTTACCTCCAAGCTCTGGAGGCCTTGGCGAGACCCGCGCCATCCGCAGCTTGGTTCCTGCGACCTCAGCCGCAGGGCGGTCCGGCTCCGGTTTCCCAGCAACCAGGCGTCATCCTTCCCAGCAAGCACTGCGTCCAACCCGCGACGTCGGACCACAAGGCCCAGCATGCCCCGCGCGGACTACAAGCCCCACAATGCACCGCACACCCTTTACTGGCCGGCCCCGCGCTGCTCTCCTAAGACCCCGCGGGCCAGCGCCGCGACCCCTTCCCAGCGCTCCTCGCGCTGTGTGCGGCGCGTCCTCTCGCCGGTGACCCGGTGTGCGTGGGGTCGAGGCGCCGGGCGGAGTGGCTCCGGGCCGAAACGCCATGCGGAGGGGCGAGCGCAGGGACGCCGGAGGTCCGCGGCCCGAGTCCCCGGTGCCCGCGGGCAGGGCCTCGCTGGAGGAGCCGCCTGACGGGCCGTCTGCCGGCCAAGCCACCGGGCCGGGCGAGGGCCGCCGCAGCACCGAGTCCGAGGTCTACGACGACGGCACCAACACCTTCTTCTGGTGAGGGCAGTGGGCGGCCGCGGGGCGGCGAGTGACACCATGCTTATGCGTTTTTGGATTTCAGGCGAGCCCACACCTTAACCGTGCTCTTCATCCTCACCTGTACGCTTGGCTATGTGACGCTGCTGGAGGAAACACCTCAGGACACGGCCTACAACACCAAGAGGTAAGCTGCCCTCTTGTCCTGCCTTCTGAAACACACTGAGGGGCTGTTTGTTCTTTATTTGCAGAGGTATTGTGGCCAGTATTTTGGTTTTCTTATGTTTTGGAGTCACACAAGCTAAAGACGGGCCATTTTCCAGACCTCATCCAGGTAACTTGCCATTTCCTTTTCCGTGTGCCCCTGCGCACTAACGTTCTGTCGTCTGTCTTTGTAGCTTACTGGAGGTTTTGGCTCTGCGTGAGTGTGGTCTACGAGCTGTTTCTCATCTTTATACTCTTCCAGGTAAGCTGTTTTTCTGGGTTGGATACCTGGGAATAAATAAACAACCATGATCTCCCGTTTCAAGTTGCCACCACTAACTGTAGCCCCGCTGACGGGGGCACTGGCCTTGCAGACTGTCCAGGACGGCCGGCAGTTTCTAAAGTATGTTGACCCCAAGCTGGGAGTCCCACTGCCAGAGAGAGACTACGGGGGAAACTGCCTCATCTACGACCCAGACAATGAGACTGACCCCTTTCACAACATCTGGGTAAGACGCCGGGGGCCCTGAGGCGAGCCCCTCAGGGTCAAGGGTCATACCCTGTCGCCCACAGGACAAGTTGGATGGCTTTGTTCCCGCGCACTTTCTTGGCTGGTACCTGAAGGTACGGCACCTCCTCTTCCCGGCCTCCCCGCCTCCCATACTCTGGCTGACCCTGGCGCCCACAGACCCTGATGATCCGAGACTGGTGGATGTGCATGATCATCAGCGTGATGTTCGAGTTCCTGGAGTACAGCCTGGAGCACCAGCTGCCCAACTTCAGCGAGTGCTGGTGGGATCACGTAGGTGCCAGCACAGCCCCCGGGGCAGTCGGCCCCTGCAACGAGTGCTGGCCCCTCCCTGCAGTGGATCATGGACGTGCTCGTCTGCAACGGGCTGGGCATCTACTGCGGCATGAAGACCCTTGAGTGGCTGTCCCTGAAGACGTACAAGTGGCAGGGCCTCTGGAACATTCCGACCTACAAGTACGTCGTGGGGGCTGCGAGGGCAGGGCCGGCTTCCTCAGGCTGCCGGCTCTGTGGTTCCCAGGGGCAAGATGAAGAGGATCGCCTTCCAGTTCACGCCGTACAGCTGGGTTCGCTTCGAGTGGAAGCCGGCCTCCAGCCTGCGTCGCTGGCTGGCCGTGTGCGGCATCATCCTGGTGGTAAGGCCGGGCTGCCTCGCGACGGCGCGGCGCCAGAGCTGGTGCTCACCCTCTCCTCCCCTAGTTCCTGTTGGCAGAACTGAACACGTTCTACCTGAAGTTTGTGCTGTGGATGCCCCCGGAGCACTACCTGGTCCTCCTGCGGCTCGTCTTCTTCGTGAACGTGGGTGGCGTGGCCATGCGTGAGATCTACGACTTCATGGATGACCCGTGAGGGCTGCGGCAGTCCGGGTGGAGACACCCCGGGACGCTGAACCCCCTGCTGCCCCTGCAGGAAGCCCCACAAGAAGCTGGGCCCGCAGGCCTGGCTGGTGGCGGCCATCACGGCCACGGAGCTGCTCATCGTGGTGAAGTACGACCCCCACACGCTCACCCTGTCCCTGCCCTTCTACATCTCCCAGTGCTGGACCCTCGGCTCCGTCCTGGCGCTCACCTGGACCGTCTGGCGCTTCTTCCTGCGGTGAGTCAGGGCAGGGCGCGTATGTTCTGAAGGGCAGGTGGTGACGCTGCATCCCGCTCCCCAGGGACATCACATTGAGGTACAAGGAGACCCGGTGGCAGAAGTGGCAGAACAAGGATGACCAGGGCAGCACCGTCGGCAACGGGGACCAGCACCCACTGGGGCTGGACGAAGACCTGCTGGGGCCTGGGGTGGCCGAGGGCGAGGGAGCACCAACTCCAAACTGACCTGGGCCGTGGCTGCCTCGTGAGCCTCCCAGAGCCCAGGCCTCCGTGGCCTCCTCCTGTGTGAGTCCCACCAGGAGCCACGTGCCCGGCCTTGCCCTCAAGGTTTTTTGCTTTTCTCCTGTGCACCTGGCGAGGCTGAAGGCGAGGGGTGGAGGAGGCCCCAGCACAGCCTCATCTCCATGTGTACACGTGTGTACGTGTGTATGCGTGTGTGTACGCGTGTGTACGCGCGTGTGTACACATGCGTGGCCGCCTGTGGTGTGCACGTGTGCTCTGGGCTCCGAGGCTTCTCCAGAGCTGGGAGCTGGCTGGCGTGGCAAGGGCATGCTCTGGGGCAGTGTGTCCCTCAGGAACCAGGGTCCTCCCTCCCCTTTCTGCCTGGTCAGCCCCGTGGCCTCTGGCCCACCAAGCTCCCTGTCACCCAGCCATGGTGTGGTCCAGGCAGGGACATCTCGGTACCCTTTCTGCACTCCGTGGGCCCTGGGTGCGCTGAGGCCTGGAGGCGTCTACACTGGCTCCACATCCACTTCCCCCGCAGCTCGTGTGGGCGCTCGTCCACAAACACTCCGTGGCTGAGAGGCAGCGGATCCAGGCAGCGATGCTGAGCCACCTCCTCCGAGCCTTCCTTTCACACAGACCACCCCGGAGGACACGTGGATGATGGGGTCAGAGATCACTGAGCTGCCCCTCAAGGGGGCCTGGAACCCGGGTGCTGGGGTCATGCTGCCTCCGTGGCTCCAAGGTGAGGGTCATCTTCACGAGCAAAGAGAACCAATAAAGTGACAACGAACGTCTGAGGCTTCCAGCCCTCCCCCCAGCTCCCCGTGTCCTGCTTTGGGGTCCAGTGCA